TCCTCAGGGATGTGGGCAAATACTTATGGGAAATGCTGGATTAAACAGAGTTAAGAAGCATCAGACATTTCCAGGACGGGCTAGCACATGCCAGGGCTCTCTAACTGACCTCATTAGGATTCATCTGTTTCATGGAGGATCTTGCAAGACAAGAATTCCTCAAACCTAGAGTCTGAGGACTGTGCTTTGGGAAACACTGCTCTGCTTGATGCCCTCACTGGGCACATGGTAGAATCTAGAGCTGAGTGCCTTGCTAGCTGGAGATAGGGTCAGAGCTCTTGACTGCCCTGGCAGTCTTGACACATCACGCTGTCTGTGTCCCCTGAGTGGTTCAGAGCCACACAGGCCAAGACTAGCCCACCAGAGCACCAGGCCTCCCAGCTTTCTGGGCTTGTCCATGCGTACATTTCCTTATTCTTCCTGGTTTCCAGAACCTAAGGAGAGGCACATTTTGGTTGAGTGATTATAACCCTAGGGACCATGGGTAGCTGCATGTCAGGAAACACTCCTCAACTTCCTGGCCCTGATGGATTAAAGGAGAGGTACTTACAGGTTATTTCTTCGCTGTGGACTACTGTCCCAGCATGAATAGGGCATCATTATTGAATTATTTTGACAGGAAGGAGACTGGTGTATGCTGCACAGTAATAATGTATTTACATGTGTACAGAGTTTACCAAGCACCTCTGTGTTGTTTTTGCCTCTGTTTATTACACTTGCCCTTGGGGGGAGGTGGGACAAATTTTTTAAAAATTTATACATGCAGAGACTGCAGCGCAGAGAAGCTAAGAGACTTGCCCCTGCCCACACAGCCAGTGGTAGAGCCTGAACTCAAACCCAGGTCTCATCTCACCTCAGGGGCTGCTTTCCCCATCGCTGTATTGTCCTTAAAGTGATGGGTGACTAGGCAATGAAGTAATTCTCTAGGAAAGCATGACCAATTTCCCTTTCTCCACCTCCCTCTTTTTCCTCCACCCCTCCCCCATCAGCCCCCATATATATGCCCAAATCTCCACAAAGCCTTGCTTGCCTGCAAACCTTTACTTCTGAAATGACTTCCACGGCTGGGACGGGAACCTTCCACCCACAGCTATGCCTCTGATTGGTGAATGGTGAAGGTGCCTGTCTAACTTTTCTGTAAAAAGAACCAGCTGCCTCCAGGCAGCCAGCCCTCAAGCATCACTTACAGGACCAGAGGTGAGCATGGGGGATTCTTGGTTACTTTTTTTTGAAGGACTAGACCTCTGCTTTATTTGTGAAAAGGGGTCAAGGTGGGGACAGCAGAAGTCAATTTTTTTGAGTGTTGATGTAGGGACAAGACATGACTGTGATGAGGAGCTGCTTTCGCCAATTTAACACCAAGAAGAATTGAGGCTGCTTGGGAGGAAGGCCAGGAGGAACACGAGACTGAGAGATGAATTTTCAACAGAGGCTGCAAAGCCTGTGGACTTTAGCCAGGTGCGGTGGCTCACACCTGTAATCCCAGAACTCCGGCCTCACAGGCTGCCTCCCTTTCTTTCAGCAGACCCTTCTGCCCTCCTTTGCTGGCGACAGCCTCTCAAATGCAGATGGTTGTGCTCCCTTGCCTGGGTTTTACCCTGCTTCTCTGGAGCCAGGTATCAGGGGCCCAGGGCCAAGAATTCCACTTTGGGCCCTGCCAAGTGAAGGGGGTTGTTCCCCAGAAACTGTGGGAAGCCTTCTGGGCTGTGAAAGACACTATGGTGAGTAAAGTGCTGTTCTGGACCCAGTCGTGCCTGGAGACGTCTTTTCTTTCTGTTTGCCAAGCAAGCTCAGGATAACATCACGAGTGCCCGGCTGCTGCAGCAGGAGGTTCTGCAGAACGTCTCGGTAATCAGACCTCGGGGACACCACCCTCTGTGCTTGGCTCAGCAGTGACCCAGACCTTCCCCAGGATGCTGAGAGCTGTTACCTTGTCCACACCCTGCTGGAGTTCTACTTGAAAACTGTTTTCAAAAACTACCACAATAGAACAGTTGAAGTCAGGACTCTGAAGTCATTCTCTACTCTGGCCAACAACTTTGTTCTCATCGTGTCACAACTGCAACCCAGTGTGAGTAGCACACGCTCTGGATACTGGCAGCTATTGGCACAACTTCTTTTCCCATGTTATGTAGCAAGAAAATGAGATGTTTTCCATCAGAGACAGTGCACACAGGCGGTTTCTGCTATTCCGGAGAGCATTCAAACAGGTAAGGCCAAGAGCTGAGAGCTTGCCCATCCAATGGCTGACCTTCAACCCTCTTTTCCCTTTAGTTGGACGTAGAAGCAGCTCTGACCAAAGCCCTTGGGGAAGTGGACATTCTTCTGACCTGGATGCAGAAATTCTACAAGCTCTGAATGTCTAGACCAGGACCTCCCTCCCCCTGGCACTGGTTTGTTCCCTGTGTCATTTCAAACAGTCTCCCTTCCTATGCTGTTCACTGGACACTTCACGCCCTTGGCCATGGGTCCCATTCTTGGCCCAGGATTATTGTCAAAGAAGTCATTCTTTAAGCAGCGCCAGTGACAGTCAGGGAAGGTGCCTCTGGATGCTGTGAAGAGTCTACAGAGAAGATTCTTGTATTTATTACAACTCTATTTAATTAATGTCAGTATTTCAACTGAAGTTCTATTTATTTGTGAGACTGTAAGTTACATGAAGGCAGCAGAATATTGTGCCCCATGCTTCTTTACCCCTCACAATCCTTGCCACAGTGTGGGGCAGTGGATGGGTGCTTAGTAAGTACTTAATAAACTGTGGTGCTTTTTTTGGCCTGTCTTTGGATTGTTAAAAAACAGAGAGGGATGCTTGGATGTAAAACTGAACTTCAGAGCATGAAAATCACACTGTCTTCTGATATCTGCAGGGACAGAGCATTGGGGTGGGGGTAAGGTGCATCTGTTTGAAAAGTAAACGATAAAATGTGGATTAAAGTGCCCAGCACAAAGCAGATCCTCAATAAACATTTCATTTCCCACCCACACTCGCCAGCTCACCCCATCATCCCTTTCCCTTGGTGCCCTCCTTTTTTTTTTATCCTAGTCATTCTTCCCTAATCTTCCACTTGAGTGTCAAGCTGACCTTGCTGATGGTGACATTGCACCTGGATGTACTATCCAATCTGTGATGACATTCCCTGCTAATAAAAGACAACATAACTCAAGTCTGGCAGACTTTCTTCTCTATTTCTGGATGAATGCCCAGTGAGACTGTGTTGTACAGCTAGAAAAGGCCTTCTTCCCAATAGCAAGGCTGTGCATCTAGCCTCAAGCTCTGGCTGAACTTTGTGGTCGACATCAATCTAAAGATACAGTGTCTGACTATAACCTTGTTCCAAAAACCTAGGCAAAGAGTATATGTAGGAGGTGGGATATCACTTCCATGACATAAGTGCTATTGCAGAGCCGTGGCCACCCAGGAACTCCTGACTGCTTTCCTTCCCCTGCTTGCTATACATTGTCTGGAACTG